AGCCCACTTGCTAGTGAGTGAAAGCCAGGGAAGGGTGGGGGGATGCGGGGAGAAATTGTCTCAAGTTGGAGAACCCAGGTGCAGGCTGGGAGCAGTACCATGAATTCCATTCAAGAAGCCAAACGTTTTAAGCACCATTTCCTGGAGTTTGCCAAGTTGAGTATTGACCCAGCCTCCTGTCTTGTTGGTTCCTCACTGCTGAAGAAGACCAAGTGTTGACAACTCAGTGAGGCAGTCTCAGCTGGAGTGGAAAAATGTAGCTAAGAAAACGTGCCAGACAAAGCTTTAAGCAGAGCTTCCCAACTGGATGCCGTGAAACGAATGACAGGGATGCAGATACAGCATGGGTCTTCCCAGCCCTCCAAGTGCAAGGGCTTCTGCAGGAAGCCTTCTGCAGGAGCAGCCTCTTCTGTTTACCCCCATTTTGACCCTTGTAATATCATCCTTTCCTACCTGTGCCAAGAAGTGAAAAGGTGTGTGAAGCGCCGCTTTAGAAGGCCCAGTACATTCACAAACATCAGCTTCTGGGCGAGGCTGCTTGGCCTCTTCTATTCAAAACTTTGTGTTGCCCTTTTAAGGTTTCTATTCCCCCCACCCCCACCCCGCCCACCAACACCCATTCCTACCTAGGTTCAACCCAAACCATCCTTAAGGTACACTGAGTATCACAGCACCAAAGGCTGGAGAGAGATAAGTTCCCCACCCTTGATGCGCTTCCTGTCCAGGTGGCCCGAGGCCCACTCCTTAAGAGGCAAGGCCCAGAGACACTGCTGTGTCTTGAGGAACATCCAGTACACCTGACATTTCCATTAGAACAGTGGGACCCGGATACCACTGGCAGGAAGTCCATCTTCACAGCTGCCAACCCATCTGTCAAACCCGCAGTCCCCTATGAGAGTACAGATGAATGGAGGAGGAAGATTTAAAAGTGAATTCGTGGGCGGCGACAAGGAAACAGCAGCCGTGGCCAAGCTGACCCCAGAGCCCTTCCCTTCCTGGCCCTCCCTCTGAATCATCGCGCTCCACTTGTGACGTCGCGGACGCCCGGCTCGGGCAGGCGTGGGGGGCCCGCGCGTCCCGGGAGCCCCGAGGCGGCAGCGCGCGTTTCCACGCCGCGGTCCCGCGGGAAAGCCGGGGGCGGCGGCCTGGCTGAGGCCAAGCTCGGATCCGGTGCCGAGCCAAGCGGGGCCGTGCGTCGCCGGGGCTTCGCCTTCGCTCGCGTGACCTCCGCCGTCCTCCCCAACCCTCGTCCTCTGGCCGCGCCTGCGGCCGCACGCCCAGCGCCCCTCGCCTAACCTCGCGCCCGGGCCGCGCCTCCTCCTCCTCCTGCTCCCCGCCGCTTCCGTTTCTCGAGGGAAAGGCTGCTGCCTCCTGCTCTGTCCTCATCCCCGGCTTAGGTAACACGTTTTCCTCCTTACGACACCCACCACAGGGTCCCCGCGCCGCTGCCCCTCCTCCTTGGATCTGGGGCCCGGGCTGGTGAGCGGCGCGCGCCGTCGCCTCTCCGCGGGTAGGTGAGTCGATGGCGCCGGGAGGGTTCCTCGCCCTTTTTTATGTTTACAAAATGGGGAAAACAAGTCCTTCAGAGCTTACATCATGTGGCCGAGTTTATATACCTGATTGGCAAAACAGAGCCTAAGAACCAGCTCTCCTGTATCCCAAGCAAGGCTCTTTCTACCGCACACCCTGCAGGCCCATCCAGGCCCATCCAGACAATAAACAGTAAGTGTTAAAGGAGTTGGTGTCTCCAATTAGCTTTCTCTTTCACATTCTTGTATTTTTCCAGCTGACGGCCCAGAGGGTGGGTGCCAATTCCACCAGCAGCTGCAACTGAAAAGCAAGGTTCAGAAATGTCAGATATCCTCCGGGAGCTGCTCTGTGTCTCTGAGAAGGCTGCTAACATTGCCCGGGCGTGCAGACAGCAGGAAGCCCTCTTCCAGCTGCTGATCGAAGAAAAGAAAGAGGGAGAAAAGAACAAGAAGTTTGCAGTTGACTTCAAGACGCTGGCTGATGTACTGGTACAGGAAGTTATAAAACAGAATATGGAGAACAAGGTAAGAAAGGTCATAGCCAAGGTAACTGCAAATTTTGTTTTTCGTCATACTCTGAATCATTCAGTTTCCAGGCTTGGAAAAAAATATTTTTGGAGAAGAATCCAATGAGTTTACTAATGACTGGGGTAAGTATAAGAATCTTAATGTGTCTTTGTAAATGTAATGGCTTATCGTGTGGCTTTACCCTAGGGGAAAAGATTACCTTGAGGTTGTGTTCAACAGAGGAGGAAACAGCAGAGCTTCTTAGCAAAGTCCTCAATGGTAACAAGGTGGCATCTGAAGCATTAGCCAGGGTTGTTCATCAGGATGTTGCCTTTACTGACCCAACTCTGGATTCCACAGAGATCAATGTTCCACAGGACATTTTGGGAATTTGGGTGGACCCCATAGGTAAGTATAGGAAAGTATGTTTGTTCTTATTTCTGAATCCAAACACATTTGTTTCCTTTTTCAGATTCAACTTATCAGTATATAAAAGGTTCTGCTGACATTAAATCCAACCAGGGAATCTTCCCCTGTGGACTTCAGTGTGTCACCATTTTAATTGGTGTCTATGACATACAGACAGGGGTTCCCCTGATGGGAGTCATCAATCAACCTTTTGTGTCACGAGATCCAAACACCCTCAGGTAAAAGGCAAATATTTTTGGTATATTATGGTAATCATCACCAATTGAAATTTTTCTTCTACAGGTGGAAAGGACAGTGCTATTGGGGCCTTTCTTACATGGGGACCAACATGCATTCACTACAGCTCACCATCTCTAGAAGAAACGGCAGTGAAACACACACTGGAAACACCGGCTCTGAGGCAGCATTCTCCCCCAGTTTTTCAGCCGTAATTAGTACAAGTGAAAAGGAGACTATCAAAGCTGCATTGTCACGTGTGTGTGGAGATCGCATATTTGGGGCAGCTGGGGCTGGTTATAAGAGCCTATGTGTTGTCCAAGGCCTCGTTGACATTTACATCTTTTCAGAAGATACCACATTCAAATGGGACTCTTGTGCTGCTCATGCCATACTGAGGGCCATGGGTGGGGGAATAGTAGACTTGAAAGAATGCTTAGAAAGAAATCCAGAAACAGGGCTTGATTTGCCACAGTTGGTGTACCACGTGGAAAATGAGGGTGCTGCTGGGGTGGATCGGTGGGCCAACAAGGGAGGACTCATTGCATACAGATCCAGGAAGCGGCTGGAGACATTCCTGAGCCTCCTGGTCCAAAACCTGGCACCTGCAGAGACGCATACCTAGAGGAACTCTAACCCCGGTGTACCTGTATAAACTGAACTGTGAAACTGTTTCGGTTATCTCTGTCTTTTGAGGATGGCTTTGTCCTGTTGCTGGTTAACATTCACCTTCCTCTTTTGAGGAGTATTTTTCCATTATGTATTCATAATAATGTTAATTTCAATAAATGACATTCATGCAGCAATTATATTGGTGTATGAAATTCTTACAGTGAATATTGTGCTGTTAGTGCTGCTTGAAACATTTCAATAAAATATTGACCAGGAGCAGTGGCTCATGCCTGTAATCCCGGGACTTG